CTGATCTCGTGATCCGTCCACCCCGACCTCCCAAAGTGCTAGGATCATAGGCATAAGCCACCACACCCGGCCTCTTTTTTTTCTTTTTCTTTTTTTTATCTGGAGACTGAGTTTTGCACTCGTTGCCCAGGCTGGAGTGCAATGGTGCGATCTCAGCTCACTGCAGTCTCCACCTCAGCAGGAGAGCAGGAATCTTCAGTGATCCACGGGCAAATATGCAGCCATTGTGGGCACCTGTTCCTCCCGCGACCTTTGTGCCCACGTCTCTCCCTCCAGTACCTACTGCACGACCCCCCACGTCCGCCTCCTGCCATTGCCAGCAGGTGCCTTGCGCGGGTACCTGGCTGTGCTTATTCATCCATTATGGTCGCTCTGTCACTGGTGCCATTATGTGCTCACATGCCCACTCCCTCAGGTTTAGAAGTCGCGTTGCCCGGCAACAGAACAATCTGCTGGCTTAGCCTTTGGCCAAGTTGGCAGCTGGATGAGGACGCTCAGAGCCCAGCTCTTGAGAGTTCAAGTATCCGACAGTTCCCCACTGCTCCCAGGAGCGGTTACCCGGGCACTCTGTGCCCCTCATTCCTGTTTGGGCCAAGGCCGAGGACCTGCGAGTAGGGCTCAGTTGCCTGGAGCCCCTTCAGCCCATCCCCCAGTTCACTTTGCTTGTGGGATCTCCCCGTTGCTCCTGCCCCTGGACTGAGTGGCAGGCCATCCTACAAACACCCGCACACTCGACATCAGTGGTGTCAAGACAACTCTAAGAAGGTTTTCCGTGATCCTGCAAGACCTGTGTTCCATCCTGGTGATTCTATCTTCAATTTCACTGCACAGGTACCACAGTAAGCCAGTGCTGTGTGCTCCGAGTTCCAGGGCATCCCCCAGCTCAGCCACTACACTGAGCACAAGGACTCTGTGGGGCCCAGGAGCAGGTAGTCACCCCTTTGGGGTCCACAACACCCGGCTGTCCCCAGACTTGTGTCCAGGGAAGATAGTGTTGAGGGCCCTCAAGGAGAGCGGGGCAGGGATGCCTGAGCAGCACAAGGACCCCAGAGTCCAAGAAAATCCTGATGATCAGAGAACGGTCCCCGAGGTCACCGGGGATGCACGGTCTGCATTTTGGCCCCTGCGGGACAATGGAGGCCCCTCTCCCTTTGTGCCCAGGCCCGGGCCTCTGCAGACAGACCTCCACGCCCAGAGCTCAGAAATCAGATATAACCACACATCCCAGACATCCTGGACGAGCTCGAGCACCAAACGAAATGCCATCTCCAGCTCCTACAGCTCCACGGGAGGCTTGCCGGGGCTAAAGCAGAGGAGGGGGCCAGCCTCATCCCGCTGCCAGCTGACCCTCAGTTACTCAAAGACAGTGAGTGAGGACAGGCCTCAGGCTGTCTCTTTGGGTCACACACGGTGTGAAAAGGGGGCAGATACAGCACCAGGGCAGACAATCGCCCCAACGGGTGGCTCCCCCAGATCCCAGGACTCTAGGCCCCGTAGACGCAAGATTCCCCTGCTGCCACGCAGGCGAGGGGAGCCTTTGATGCTGCCACCTCCCTTAGAGCTGGGGTACCGGGTCACGGCTGAAGACCTGCACCTGGAAAAAGAGACGGCATTCCAGCGCATCAACAGTGCACTGCACGTTGAGGACAAGGCCATCCCGGACTGCAGACCCTCACGGCCTTCCCACACTTTGTCCTCACTTGCAACAGGGGCTTCGGGTGGGCCTCCCGTTTCTAAAGCACCCACTATGGATGCACAGCAGGACAGACCCAAGTCCCAAGACTGCCTGGGCCTAGTGGCCCCCCTAGCATCTGCTGCAGAGGTCCCCGCTACAGCTCCCGTGTCTGGGAAGAAGCACAGACCACCAGGACCCCTGTTCTCCTCCTCAGATCCCCTTCCTGCCAACTCTTCCCACTCCCGGGACTCAGCCCAGGTCACCTCGATGATTCCTGCCCCCTTCACAGCTGCAAGCAGGGATGCCGGCATGAGAAGAACAAGGTCGGCTCCTGCAGCTGCCGCAGCAGCCCCTCCCCCCTCCACATTGAACCCCACGTCGGGGTCACTACTCAATGCAGTGGATGGAGGCCCCTCACATTTCTTGGCCTCAGCCACAGCTGCAGCACGTGCCCAGAGGTCAGAAGTGAGATATAACCAGAGATCCCAGACCTCCCGGACCAGATCCTGCCTCAAACGAAATGCCAGCTCCAGCTCCCACAGCTCTACGGAAGGCCTCCAGGAAGTAAAGCGGAGGAGGGGGCCAGCCTCATCCCACTGCCAGCTGGCCCTCAGTTCCTCAAACACAGTGAGTGAGGACGGACCTCAGGCTGTCTCTTCGGGTCACCGCTGTGAAAACAAGGCAGGTACAGCACCAGGGCAGACACTTGCCCCCAGGGGTGGCTCCCCCAGATCCCAGGCCTCTAGGCCCCACATCAACACTGCACTGCACGTTGAGGACAAGGCCATCTCGGACTGCAGACCCTCACGGCCTTCCCACACTTTGTCCTCACTTGCAACAGGGGCTTCGGGTGGGCCTCCCGTTTCTAAAGCACCCACTATGGATGCACAGCAGGACAGACCCAAGTCCCAAGACTCCCTGGGCCTACTGGCCCCCCTAGCATCTGCTGCAGAGGTCCCCTCTACAGCTCCCGTGTCTGGGAAGAAGCACAGACCACCAGGACCCCTGTTCTCCTCCTCAGATCCCCTTCCTGCCACCTCTTACCACTCCCGGGACACAGCACAGGTCACCTCGCTGATTCCTGCCACCTTCACAGCTGCAAGCAGGGATGCCGGCATGAGAAGAACAAGGTCGGCTCCTGCAGCTGCCACAGCAGCCCCTCCCCCCTCCACATTGAACAACACGTCGGGGTCACTACTCAATGCAGTGGATGGAGGCCCCTCACATTTCTTGGCCTCAGCCACAGCTGCAGCACGTGCCCAGAGGTCAGAAGTGAGATATAACCAGAGATCCCAGACCTCCCGGACCAGATCCTGCCTCAAACGAAATGCCAGCTCCAGCTCCAGCTCCCACAGCTCTACGGAAGGCCTCCAGGAACTAAAGCGGAGGAGGGGGCCAGCCTCATCCCACTGCCAGCTGGCCCACAGTTCCTCAAACACAGTGAGTGAGGACGGACCTCAGGCTGTCTCTTCGGGTCACCGCTGTGAAAACAAGGCAGGTACAGCACCAGGGCAGACACTCGCCCCCAGGGGAGGCTCCCCCAGATCCCAGGCCTCTAGGCCCCACATCAACAGTGCACTGTACGTTGAGGACAAGGCCATCTCGGACTGCAGACCCTCACGGCCTTCCCACACTTTGTCCTCACTTGCAACAGGGGCTTCGGGTGGGCCTCCCGTTTCTAAAGCACCCACTATGGACGCACAGCAGGACAGACCCAAGTCCCAAGACTGCCTGGGCCTAGTGGCCCCCCTAGCATCTGCTGCAGAGGTCCCCTCTACAGCTCCCGTGTCTGGGAAGAAGCACAGACCACCAGGACCCCTGTTCTCCTCCTCAGATCCCCTTCCTGCCAACTCTTCCCACTCCCGGGACTCAGCCCAGGTCACCTCGCTGATTCCTGCCACCTTCACAGCTGCAAGCAGGGATGCCGGCATGAGAAGAACAAGGCCTGGCACCTCGGCTCCTGCAGCTGCCGCAGCAGCCCTTCCCCCCTCCACATTGAACCCCACGTCGGGGTCGCTACTCAATGCAGTGGATGGAGGCCCCTCACATTTCTTGGCCTCAGCCACAGCTGCAGCACGTGCCCAGAGGTCAGAAGTGAGATATAACCAGAGATCCCAGACCTCCCGGACCAGATCCTGCCTCAAACGAAATGCCAGCTCCAGCTCCCACAGCTCTACGGAAGGCCTCCAGGAACTAAAGCGGAGGAGGGGGCCAGCCTCATCCCACTGCCAGCTGGCCCACAGTTCCTCAAACACAGTGAGTGAGGACGGACCTCAGGCTGTCTCTTCGGGTCACCGCTGTGAAAACAAGGCAGGTACAGCACCAGGGCAGACACTCGCCCCCAGGGGTGGCTCCCCCAGATCCCAGGCCTCTAGGCCCCGCATCAACAGTGCACTGCACGTTGAGGACAAGGCCATCTCGGACTGCAGACCCTCACGGCCTTCCCACACTTTGTCCTCACTTGCAACAGGGGCTTCGGGTGGGCCTCCCGTTTCTAAAGCACCCACTATGGATGCACAGCAGGACAGACCCAAGTCCCAAGACTGCCTGGGCCTACTGGCCCCCCTAGCATCTGCTGCAGAGGTCTCCTCTACAGCTCCCGTGTCTGGGAAGAAGCACAGACCACCAGGACCCCTGTTCTCCTCCTCAGATCCCCTTCCTGCCACCTCTTCCCACTCCGGGGACTCAGCCCAGGACACCTCGCTGATTCCTGCCCCCTTCACACCTGCAAGCAGGGATGCCGGCATCAGAAGAATGTTTCGTGTTCGAAATTGTTTGAGGGGTTTGGGTTTATTTTTGTTGGTTTTTTCTTTTTTTTTTTTGCTTACGTGGGCATCCTTCAGCTTTTAATAATCTGAAAAATTCTATTTACCCATTGTCAATGTGTATAAATTAATCTCAGTCAATTTTATACAATAAAAGGTGAACTTTTATCCATCAAACAATAATTTAACAAAAAATGTACCGGAAGAAGAATGTTCATTACAAATATAGGAAACATAAATATTACCAAATATTGGCAAGCACTAAAATGTTCAGAAATATAAGTCTATTACAGTTATAGCTCTCTCAAGCAAAAAAACAGCAGAGAAAAACTTAGTTTTCCTGAGGGGCTATTTATTTACTTAGGGATTTGTTAAAAGGTCAAATGGGGTCACACAGAATACTAAGAAGAGCTGTTCACCCAGGCCTCACTAAGAACTCTTCTTCATGCAGTAGCTATATAGTAATATGACAACTGCTCCTACGACCCAAAGAGGAACTACAGCAACTACTCTTTAGCATCTGTTGCTCCCAACTCTGCTTTGCAATTATATGACTCAAGCATTCTGGCTCCGTTAACTATTACTGCTGTTACTCCCAAGTAAATTCCCTCTAAAAAATAAAAATTTTTAAAGCTGTAATTTAAGCTCTCTGCTGCCTCATGACTTCAATT